TAGAGCATGACTATCATCAACTATGTTTTGCAGATGAGGAAACTGAGGCACATAGATGTTAAATAATTTGCCCAAGTTCATACAGTCATTAATGGCAATTTGGATTGAAATTCTGGCAGACAGAGACAGCTTGCAGGCTCTACCCTGGTGGGTTCTACGATATTACCTCCTAAGATGAAGGGAAGGGACTGGAGGATCATGAGGGTCCTTCAGCCCTACTAGTGTGTGTGGAATGGGGAGAGGAGTATTCAGTTTCTCTGTTGGGAATGTGCAGCATTCAGCACCACCTCATTCCTTCCCATCTATGAGAATCTTTTGGGAATAGTCCTCACTATTAGGCCTATAGGTAGCATTGCCAACTTGGTTTAGTTCCCGTGCCCCATAAGAATACTTATCAGGGCCATTCTTTTCTGAGCATGTGGGTTAAGTAAGATCTCAGTGGTAGTGGGACCTTGGAGAAATGAAGCCTCTGAAATGTTGGCCACAGAGAAAAATGCTGCAGTGAGAAGCTGCAAGCTGCAAGCTGCAAGCTCCCAGCTAGCTGGCTTGATGGGGACCACAGTAAATCAGGAGGAACAGTGGAGGCTGGTGTGGGATCTCGGGGGCCAGAACCTGGCCAGGGGATGTTGACCCAAAAAAAAACAGCAGCAGCAGTAGAAACAACAACAGCAAGAACAACAATAGCAACAAGCCAGGTTCAGGCTAAAAAAGCAGGCAGTGTGCCAGGAAGGGGGCCGACTGAGCAGTGTGTGGAAGCTGTCGTGGAGGTGACCGTGGGGGGATGAGAAAAGGGGAAGGAAGGAACAGACAGCACCAGAGGGACTTGAACAAAGGGAGAAGGGGGATTAAAGTCAAATCACTGTCAGCAGCCCAGGAGCAGACAAAACCACCAGAGTAAGCCCTGAAATGGAAATGAGAGGGAAAAGAAGCAAGCCGCTAACAGCTACCAAGAAGAGGAGGAAGTGGGAGATGCGCTGCTTCCTGTAGAAAGAACGTTGATTGAAGACAAAGCTGGGTGGGGACTAGTCCCTGGGCTGCAGCCGCTGCTACACATACTCACAACGCTGCCGCCGCGCTCCGTGGGCAACTCCTACTACTGCTGGGCTGGGCTGGGCTGGGCTGGGCTGCGCCGGAGCTCGCCTGCACAGATCAGCTCCGGAGAGGGGAAAACCACGCTCCTCGGACCAAGCCTCGGGAGCTAAGGTAAATGAAACGTTTTCCATGTTGCTCGTTTTAAAATTCGTTTTTCTCTCTGCTTTCTCAACAGCCAGATCTGCCAGTGAGCCTCAGGCTTTAGGAACTGAAGAGGTAAGAATTCCAAAATATTTTCTTCTAGAATCAATGACAGAGAATTATTTTTTTCCTTTCTTAGTGGTTCTTTTGAATGACTTGCAAGAACAATTTTAAGGGTAGAAGTAGCCCCTGCATTTTGATTTTGCTGGATCTGACATATGGTTCTGATGAGCATTGGGATGGATGTAGGAAGGCACACCACAGACCTGGCCAGGAGAAATGATGGGATGGTTCTCAGAGCTCTTCCCTTGCTTCCTCATCCCTGTTTAATAAAAAGTGAAAGATACAAGCAAGTAACATGAAACAAAGCTAAAAAAGATCACTTATTAAAGAAAGAAAGAGGAAACTGTTAAATAACAGCTCCAGCAAAAGCCCAATGGAACAAACAAACAGCCACAAAGGACCAGGGAAGGCTCTTTGTCTGAATTAAAAATAACTAAAAATGGTACAATGTGCACTGAACGCAAATGTGCAACTCATTGCAGAGCCCTCGAACTCTGTAACGTTCCAACCTCTGAGATGAGGAATGTCTCTGCCATCCATAGGGAAGAGCTTCCCGGCCAACTGCTCCTGGAACCAAGGCACTGTCCCCTTTCTTTGACAGCTAGCTACAGCACTTGGGTATTGTCAATTCTCCCTTCAGTGCTCCTACTGCAATACCATGAGGATTTGGTGGAAATCAAATGCTGAGGTAATCCAGACCACTCATTAATAAAGACCATAAGATTCTGGTGTATTTCCCTTCAGCAGCAGTGAGGAAAGATGGAAAAAGTGGAAAGAAAGAGCAGCTGTGAGAAGATCTCTGTATCTGATAGTGCCTTGTTGAGCTTTCTGGGACCCCCATCTCTACTCTGGAATTGACCTGATCTTCAAGGACCTATGTCCTGGTGTATGATTCTCTCCCTTTTAACACCACCCTGTCTCTACAGCATATTTCTTGTCCTGACCCCTTTCTGACAAACAGTTTGCTCTAAGGCTTGTTTGGAGAACTTGATCCTTTCCCCTCTCCCTGCCTGTTTCAGCCCCCGCCCCTACCTCCATCAGCTCTTGACTGGCTTTGCCTCCACCAGGTTCCAGCCACTCTCTAACTGATGCCACAGTCTCTGAGCCAGCCCTACTCCCTTGAGGGTTAGGCCATCCCTAGCTGGGATGGAACTGAAGTAATAATAGTTCCGACATTAAACAGAATTAGGACTTGTGTTCAAAATTGAGGATAGAGAAAGGAAAATAAACTTTTTAAAGTATGGTAAAATACCTGTAGCATAAAACTTACCATCATAACCATTTTTAAGACTACAGTTCAGTGGCATTAAATGCATTCACATTGTTGTTCAACCATGATCATCATCCATCTACAGAGCTCTTCGTCTGGCAACACTGAAAATCCAACACAGTGAAACCCCCATCTCTATCAAAAAATTTTTAAAAATTTAAAACCTGACACTCTGTTTTAAATAAACAATAGCTCCCTATTCTGCCCTCCCCCCAGTCCCTGGCAGTCAGCATTCTGCTTTCTGTCTCTATGAATTTGACTACATACATATAAGTGGAATCACACAGTATTTGTATTTTTATGACTGGCTTATTTCACTTAGCATAACGTCTTTAAAGTTCATCCACATGGTAGCATGTGTCAGAATTTCCATTCTTTTCACAGTGCAATAATATTCCATTGGAAGTATTTGTCATGTTTTGTTTCCCCATTCACCCATCAATGGACACTTGGGTTGCTTCCACCTTTTACCTAATGTAAATAATGCTGCTATGAACACCAGTGTACAAATATGTCTTCAAGACCCTGATTTTAATTCTTTCATGTATATACTCAGAAATGAAATTGTTGGATCATATGATAGTTGTATTTTTAATTTTTTAAGGAAGCATCATACTGTTTTCCATGGCAGCTGAACCATTTTACATTCCCCCCAACAGTACCCAAGGGCTCCAATTTCTCCATATCCTCACCAGTACTTGTTATTTTCTGTTTTTTAAATTCTAATTCTGAAAGGTGTGAGGTGATAGCTCATTGCCATTTTTATTTGCATTTCCCTAATGATTAGTGACTTGGAGCATTTTTATATACTTATTGAAAAAGTTAAGAACATGAAATCTCATACAAATATGTAACAAGCACATGTAAAAGATTTGATTAACTCACTGAAGGAAACACTGAGTGAAAAAACCTGGTTTCAGGAATACACGAGACTGAATTATATATAATCAATGAAAGAAGAAATGTGGAAATGAGATTGCCAAGTTATATTCAACACTGGTTAATGTCCCACAGGGCAATAAAACCATAAGCTTTGGGGTTATTTTTTCATTCAAATAAGTGTCCTCCTACAGTGTCAGATGAACCTAGGATCTAGTATGACATTGAAGGGCACACAGTAATCTTTCTGCCTTCTTTCTGAGCTTTGGAACATTTTTCTTAACAGACTCAATACTTTTACTCCCAGAAACCAGTTCTGTGTCTTCTTTCCATGTTCTCTGCAAGAGGGTAGAAATGGGCCTGGGGCAGAGCAGAGAGAAACTTTGCTTTCCTAAAGTTCTTTCCAGCTGGCCTTAGTGAGATTTTGGATCTATTGGTCGTCTAATTGCCAGAAAGAGTAGCTCAACAGTCATGATTGAATAAAAGTAATGGTGTAAATGTATCCATCCTTTATATGCTTTCATCAGCTGACTTTGGGTTTTGTTTATTTAGGTTAGATATTCAGTCTATGCATGCAAAGCTCAAATGTGGAGAATTTGAGGATGATACCAGTGTGTTCCCACACCCTGCCATATTGACCATCTAAAATATTTGAGAATGCTTAGGATTTGCTATCTAAGTAAGTGTTAAATCTGCCAGAATTATGTTTCTGAACCTGTAAGCTTATGTTTCTGCTTTCAAAGGGATGATACTGTGAAGTGTTCAGGAATGAAGTCTCGTGATGTCTGCTACCTAGTTTCAAATGGCAGGAGAGACAGAGGGATGGGGAAGCAAAAGTGACCATTGTTAACTCTAGGTGGTTGGTAAGTGGGTGTTCCTTGTTTTATTCTTTCACTCATTTGCATTTGCTCTCCCTGTGCCATACAGGTCATAAAATTGCTGTTATGTATGTGAAAACGGCCAAATATACCATAGACCCCAGATTAGGATCAGTCTGGTGCCTCTGAAAATGTGAATTGAGAAGAACTGAAAGAAAATCTTTCCCTGGGGAGACTGCAGCCGAAACACCCTTCTGACGAATGTGCTGACCTAATCTAAGCCTCAATTTCCTTCAACAAGGGATGCATCGCTCACTTCCCTTGAGTTGTGAGAATGAAACAAGATAATGCGTTAAAGCCCTTGGCCCAGTTCCTGGCATGTGGCGAGCTCTTGGTCCATAAGCAAATCTTCGTATTAGTGTGAGTTCCTGGTCCTCCATGAAAGAACAAAGTGGTACAATCTTCTTTTTGTTTTCTTTTCTAGTGTTTCTGAAAGATCTATCCAGCACTCCGATGGCCAGCAACAACACCGCCAGCATAGCACAAGCCAGGAAGCTGGTAGAGCAGCTTAAGATGGAAGCCAATATCGACAGGATAAAGGTGAGGATGGTCTAACCCCACACTTCATCTAGCCAGTGTTGGTTGTTTTTGTCTCCCTTTCCAGGTGTCCAAGGCAGCTGCAGATTTGATGGCCTACTGTGAAGCACATGCCAAGGAAGACCCCCTCCTGACCCCTGTTCCGGCTTCAGAAAACCCGTTTAGGGAGAAGAAGTTTTTCTGTGCCATCCTTTAAGTCTTTGAGAGGGGCCTGAAGAGCCTCCGGGCTCCTGGGACATTGATGTAGAGTTTTTAGTGAAGTGGGCACCTTTCTAGTCCACGGCATTTGAAGAGAGCGAGGAGAACCATTCTGGAAACTCTAGGCTATGCATGTTTAAAGATCTGGTCCCCTTTATGAGAATGCAAGCCGATCCACATCCTGACTTAAGAGATCTGATTCTGACGAACTGCCTGGAGGAGGGGAATATATAAAAATAAAATTGGTGTCACTTCTTTTCTGCTATCCCCCAGCCCCCCCCCCAAAATCCTCATGTTTCTGCTTCATATTTTGAAAAATAACAATTAAAACAGACAGCTGTACTGAGGTAAGATATGTGTGACCTTCTTGGAATGAATATTGTCTTTAGAATACCCTTTGATAAGCTGAGCTGTCCCGTGTAGATGCAATTCGGTTTAATGGCATTGATGTATAGTCACTGTGCCTTTCTTTTTCTTTCTTCCTTCTCCTCTACCCCTCCTTCCACCCCTCCCCATTAGAGTAGTGTGGAGATAAGGCTGGACTGGTCTATCAGATTGAACTCCAAGAATGATCACACAAAATGTTTAGGGAGATGTTCCCCGTGGTGTATCCTCATGGTAACAACGACAAAAAATGCCGGTTGTCTGTGTTCTCTTTTCACTATTCCTAACATGTGTACATGATAGCTTTGATTCTGCAAGTAAAAGTAAATCCTGTGTTGTGACTGGTGCTTTCATATATTTGTGACAATTTTTGAGTAATATTGCATGAAAATGTCCCTATGTTACATCCATTCAGAAGTTTTGTTGTTTTACTCTAAAGCTGGGAAAGGAAATGAGAGGGAAAAGACCCCGGAGAGGGAAGAAAATCTCAGTATTTTGAAAATTGAGATTACTTCAGAGCCTTAGCCACACCTAAAATACCTCCTAGTTAATAGTGGTATAAATGCCTCTTCAATACGTTTTCCAGAATCCAAAGCATTTTGGTTTATCCAGGACCCAGGGCAGCACAGCTGTCACCAAGCAGGAGAGTTAAGGATTCACCATGAGCTGGGAAATGCTTTTGCCATGAGTATGAGCAAATTCCCTCTTTCCCTGAATCATGGACATTCTAGATTAAAAGAACATTTTTTTGTGCTCTTAACAAGAAAACCATGGCCCTCCTTTGTTCAAGTATCAGAAGAAATAAACCCACAGCTCCAGAGAAGGTGACCATTCTCAGAACTCCAGCTATTCACTCTCCAGGGAGAAGGACCTCAAATCGCCACTCTTTGGGCGGCAGGTGCGGTCCCCACGGCCGGCTCTACGAGGAAGAGTTCTGGCTCTTTTGTCCACTGAGATGGTCTTGGTTTTTCACTTAACAAATTTTTTAATGGAATCTTTGTTTTTGTTCTCCATCTTGTTTGTTAGAGTCTCTCGGCCTTTATTTACAAATTCCTTGCAACTAGAGCGCTCCTTCCCCAAGATATGGTAGTGAGAGTAATTTTTCATTGTAGCTGTAGTCTCCATCAGTAACAGCAGGCCCTGGAAGACTTGATCACCTTTTTCTGTGTCATTTTCAGTCAAAGAGGGCCTCTCTTACATCTTGTTTGCTTTCAAATCCCCAAATATCATCTCCATCTCCCAATTAATTTTATTGTCTCTTTCCTCTCTATTCGCTTTCTCCTGTTTTTTTTTTAAAAAAAAAGCATGAAAAAGGAAGAGAAAAAGTTTGATATGCCAAGGACAGATTTTGAAACAGACTTGGTAAATGTTTTCCTTAGCTCCTTCATGGGCATGCTGGTGAAAGAATAAATACATCCAATTAAAGCTCATGCTGGGGTCGGGGAGAAGAGGATACTGAAACATTTGTGAAATGTATGAATGCACTTCTGTAACCAGATACTTCTGTTCTTCTGTTCAAATTGTGGGGTTTTTGTTACAGTTAGGACGCCCATGAAGATTTAGGGGTGAAAAAAACAGCAGAGTATTTATTAAACTACAGCATTGTACAATTAGCTTAGTAACACTATGGAATAAGCTAAAACATATCACAGTTTTTACATGGGCCAAAACATGAATTGAGTATGTGGTCACATGAAAACACGGATGAATGAATAAAACACTCTTTGGTGGTGACTGAGGCATCATTAGAAGGCCCAGACGATTTCCACTATTCACAGCATTTCCTTTTCTCAGAAGGACTCTTTATATTTCCATGTAAATCTAGATCTTTGGAGCAATTAAGATGGAATTACAATTTCTAGGGAGCATTTTAAGGAAAATGTTTTGGCTTTTTCATAATTTTATGTCTTACAGTATGGAATTATAATACGAAAATCTTTATATGAGTTTTGGCTTCTTGGTATTTGTACTTATTCAGGGGAAAAAGTCTTTCGATTACTTATGCCTCTATAGAGCTTAATTTCTTGAGAAATTCAACAGTCATTTTCACCAGCATAATTTTATCTTAAGGAATAACTAATAGGAAAAGTCAGCTTAATTATTTAAGGCCCTAGTTTCTACATATAATATATTCGATAGAAATGAAAATCTGCCGTGGAATTAACTAATAAGTAGTAACAATAAACTTCATATTTAGAATGCAAAGTCTATAAAGAATAATTTTACATGATCCTCAATATCAACTCCAGTTTAAAAAGTGTTATTTTTAAAACATTTGAAACCAAGTACTGTTTAATTTCAATCAGAAGATGCAAATACATACTTTGATCTATGTTTGATTTTGCTAATAATATTTGAAGGAGATTGCCTACCAAGGACAAAACAATAAATTTAAAAATCAAACGATTTCTCCATACGCTCATAGTCACATATGGAATTTTGAGAAAATAAAGCATGCTGTCTTTAGGAATTTTTATACTTCTTTGTCTTTCTTCCTTAATATTTGCTTCTAGCTGCTCTTGGCAATGATGAATTGTTATGTATGCATTAATGTTTTGCAGCCCAAAAGTTGTTCACATTTTTCCTATATAAGATCTGTGGAGTGTGTGTTTCAAAGAGAGAACTACAGAAATGTTAAAGCAGGAAAACCTGAATGTGATGTGCACATTTTCATCCCACATGGACAATGTATGTGTTTTAATAAATGGAATTTTCAGATTCATTTCATATGCAGTCAATTTCATTGTGACGGCC